GCCCGGAACCTTCCAGTCCTTGTTGCTGGAGCCAGTAGAGCCTGGGCAGTGGGTGGGAAGAAGGGCGGGGTTCTCCCCAGTGTGGTCACGAAGCATGGGCATGGCCAGGACACAGGTGGCTGGTGTTCAGCCGGGGTCTGCCCACCTCCCATTCCCACAGCTGCCCCTGGTGTCCCGGCCTGGACTTGGGGATGGGAGAGCCTGTGCTGTCCTGTAGTGCGGGGCCAGTACACAGGGTGGGCTGTGTGGTCCTGGTGGCAGTGGGACCTGGAGTCCTTTCCTCAGTGGGAGCTGAGACGGTGGGGTGGGTCCTCCTTGGGCGAGGCCCCTGTCCAGGTCAGATGGCTGTCATCCCTGCAGGGCAGAATGTGGGGACAAACGTGCCCTGGGCATGGGGCCACCTCCTCCGCCACAGCTCGGTGACCGTGGAGAAAGGTCAGGCTGGGGCTGCAGCTGCATGAGGGAGACATGGAGAGCCCAACCCAGGCTCAGGGACCCACATCCTGGGCCTGGGCTGGGAGTTGTCGCTGTAAGGGATCCGGCTCGGCTCCCCTCTCCAGCCACAGGGGCTGGGCGCTGCGGGGATGAGGTGAGCTTCTGCCCCTGCTCTGGGCCACCTGCCTCTGGACTTTGGGGATCCACTCAGAGGTCCTCATAAGTAGGGATGCGGGGTGAGGGCAGGGACCACTCCAGGCCCAGCCTCGGCATCTGTGGTGGGCGCACAGCGGGGAGGCCCACCCCACACAGGGTCCTCGGAGGACAGTACCCTGCAGGCCTTCCGGTTGCGTTCTCTGGGTCCCAGGAGGGCCCTCCCGTTGGTCCTGCTCTTGTCCCGCAGCCCTGACCTGGGTCTGGTGGCCTGGGGCCTTGGGAAACTCTGTTGCCTCCCCAGTGCCCTCCCATCCCCAGCTGGGAGTTCCCTCGGCCTAAATCCTCCACCAGCTGGGCTGGAGCTGGGATTAGCACAGGGATTGGGCCTGGGGCTGGGCGGGGCTGAGGTCCTTTGCTCCCCCAGCCTTGGGAGGCGGCTGCGTCAGGGATTCCTTGGTGGCCCTGGAGGGTGGATAGGCTGGCCTGGGGGCCATCAGGACAGCAGGTGACGGTCAGGCCAATGCCAGCCGGGCCTGGGCACAGCCCTGTGGGGGCTTCGGAGGGCCCTGAGGAGGAGGAGGAAGAGGCAGAGGAGAGAAGGCCCCACGGAGGTCCTGTCGCCAGCGCTGCCACTGCCTGACCTCCGCTGCCCGAAGGCCGGTGGGCCTCTGTGGCCTCCGTGAAGCAGGCCCGGCTGTCGTCAGGCCATGTCTGGTCCATGGCCCTCCCCCGACAGCCGGACCAAGGGAACGGTGGCCTGGCTGGCGGAGGTACTCCTCTGGGTTGGAGGGAGTGTGGTGCTGTCTTCAGAGTGGCAGCTCGGCCCCCTGGGTAAGAAGGGGCAGGCGAGTGGCCTGGGCTGAGTGCTGGCCCTGGCCAGGTGACTGGTGGGTGGGGGCTGTTCCTGGAGGTGGGGGAAGCCTGGGCCTCCATCCCATCCTGCACTCGCCTCCCCTGTCCCCCGGGTGCTCTAGGGATCATGTGGGTCCAGCAGCGTCGGCTGGCCCTGCCCCTCAGCCGCTCAGAGGCGTGCTCAGCACACCTCGGTCTCCCAGGCACCTGCAGGGCCTGGGGGCTGAACCCAAGGGGGCGAGGGGGGATCTCAGGTGGCTCCAATGCTCTCATTGAAGGGGTGCCTTGTGCTCTGGGGGTCAGTGGTGCTTGCAGCCCAGGCGGCTGGGCTGGCATCCTGGTGCCGGACATGAGGGCCTTTGCCGTTAGGAGACTCTGCAGAGGAGACTGGCTGGGTATGGCTGGGAGGGTGGAGTGTGTGTCTTGTGGTGGCCTGTGGAGGGCCCCGGTCCGGGCTGGCCTGCCAGCTCTCTGTTCCAGCGGCAGACAGGGTCCTGTCCAGGCTGCCCTGTTGCAGGCCTCTGCCCGCCCCCTGCCCCTGTGTCCTGCCTCACCCCTCTCCTAAATCCCTGCAGCCATACCTGCGTCTTCACCTCCCATGTGCCCCGGAGAGCCCAGCCCCCCATGCCATGGCTTCCATCCCTTCAATTCCCCTCTGCTCGTGATCACGTAGTAGCTTCCCCAAGAAGGCCCGGCCAGTACTGCCCTTGGTCCTCTACAACGCCCCCGCCAGGGTCCCTCAGCGTGCAGACCTGGGGTGGGGATTAACGTCTCTGTGCTTTAGCAGATGGTACCTCTGGGACCCGGGCTTTCTGTGAGCAGGTGTGCAGGAACCGAGGGGGTGAGACCAGTCTGTTCCTGGGCTGGGACAGCTGACTCTGGCCTGGACTCCCTGGACCCTGCAGCCCCCTCTCCTGGGACAAGCTACAGCAGGAGGCTGAATGGAGAGAGGAGGGGAGAGAAGGAGCGAGGCAGGCAGCCTGGGGGAGGGGAGGGGAGGGGTTCCGCTGACAGCCGTGTCTCTCCCGTGTCCAGTGGAGCGGTGCATGGGTGCCATGCAAGAGGGGATGCAGATGGTGAAGCTGCGTGGCGGCTCCAAGGGCCTGGTCCGCTTCTACTACCTGGACGAGCACCGCTCCTGCATCCGCTGGAGGCCCTCACGCAAGAACGAGAAGGCCAAGAGTGAGTGGGAGCCCTGGGGTGGGGACAAATCAGACCTGACCCGTGCTCCCTCCCCACCCCGCAGTCTCCATCGACTCCATCCAGGAGGTGAGTGAGGGGCGGCAGTCGGAGGTCTTCCAGCGCTACCCTGACGGCAGCTTCGACCCCAACTGCTGCTTCAGCATCTACCACGGCAGCCACCGCGAGTCGCTGGACCTGGTCTCCACCAGCAGCGAGGTGGCGCGCACCTGGGTCACTGGCCTGCGCTACCTCATGGCCGGCATCAGCGACGAGGACAGCCTGGCTCGCCGCCAGCGCACCAGGGACCAATATCCTTGGGCACCTATCGGGCAATGCAGACGGATCGCTGTTGGCCCCTAACTCGGCACCAAAGTGGCTGAAGCAGACGTTTGACGAGGCCGACAAGAACGGGGATGGCAGCCTGAGCATTGGCGAGGTCCTGCAGCTGCTGCACAAGCTCAACGTGAACCTGCCCCGGCAGAGGGTGAAGCAGATGTTCAGGGTGAGCTGGGGGGAGCCCTACCTGGGCTCCAGTGCCAATGGGGACCCAAGGCCTTGCATTGCAGGAAGCGGACACGGATGACCACCAAGGGACGCTGGGTTTTGAAGAGTTCTGTGCCTTCTACAAGATGATGTCCACCCGCCGGGACCTCTACCTGCTCATGCTGACCTACAGCAACCACAAGGACCACCTGGATGCCGCCAGCCTGCAGCGCTTCCTGCAGGTGGAGCAGAAGGTGTGCTGCCCGGGGCAGGTGTTGGGGGGCCACTGCCTGGACTCATGCCCCTGCTCTGGCCTAGATGGCGGGTGTGACCCTCGAGAGCTGCCAGGACATCATCGAGCAGTTTGAGCCATGCCCAGAAAACAAGAGTAAGGGGCTGCTGGGCATTGATGGTGAGTGGGGCGCTGCCCTCAGCCCAGCTGTCTGACATGGCCCCTATGCCACGCCGTCCTGCAGGCTTCACCAACTACACCAGGAGCCCTGCTGGTGACATCTTCAACCCTGAGCACCACCATGTGCACCAGGACATGACGCAGCCGCTGAGCCACTACTTCATCACCTCGTCCCACAACACCTACCTCGTGGGTGACCAGCTCATGTCCCAGTCACGGGTGGACATGTATGCTTGGGTCCTGCAGGCTGGCTGCCGCTGCGTGGAGGGTAAGCCCTGGACCTTGGGTGACGGCCGTGGGCCTGGGGCTGACCAAGGCCTGCCCGCCTGCAGTGGACTGCTGGGATGGGCCCGACGGGGAGCCCATTGTGCACCATGGCTACACTCTGACTTCCAAGATCCTCTTCAAAGACGTCATTGAAACCATCAACAAATATGCCTTCATCAAGAATGAGTGAGTGGCTGGGCCTAGCGGGGCTGGCCCCACTCATCCTGCTCTTTCTGCCTTGGGGCCACAGGTACCCAGTGATCCTGTCCATCGAAAACCACTGCAGTGTCATCCAGCAGAAGAAAATGGCCCAGTATCTGACTGACATCCTTGGGGACAAGCTGGACCTGTCATCAGTGAGCAGTGAAGATGCCACCACACTCCCCTCTCCACAGATGCTCAAGGGCAAGATCCTCGTGAAGGTGAGTGAGCCCCTGCCCTCCTGGGACCAGCTGGGCCCCTCCCATCATGCACCTCCTCCCCCAGGGGAAGAAGCTCCCAGCCAACATCAGCGAGGATGCGGAGGAAGGCGAGGTGTCTGATGAGGACAGTGCTGATGAGATTGACGATGACTGCAAGCTCCTCAATGGGGATGTGAGTCGGGCTGGAGGTGGAGGGGGGCGCGTGATGCCAACAGGCCGGCCTCTGGCTCCTGCAGGCATCCACCAATCGAAAGCGTGTAGAAAACACTGCTAAGAGGAAACTGGATTCCCTCATCAAAGAGTCGAAGATTCGGGACTGTGAGGACCCCAACAACTTCTCCGTCTCCACACTGTCCCCATCTGGAAAGCTCGGACGCAAGGTAGAGGCCAAAAAGGTGACACCCCTGATGCCTCACCTTGTCCCTGTCTCTCCCCTGGACTCAGAGCAAGGCTGAAGAGGACGTGGAGTCTGGGGAGGATGCCGGGGCCAGCAGACGCAATGGCCGCCTCGTCGTGGGAAGCTTCTCCAGGCGCAAGGTCCGGCGCAGCTCCCAGGCCAGGGTCCCGGTCCCTACAGCTCACACCTCTGCCCCCCGCACAGAAGAAGGGCAGCAAGCTGAAGAAGGCGGCCAGCGTGGAGGAGGGAGATGAGGGTCAGGACTCCCCGGGAGGCCAGAGCCGAGGGTAGGTGCCCTGCCCCACGGGGAGGCCCCGCAGGAGGGGTTCTGACCCCCTGCACCTGCCACAGGGCGACCCGGCAGAAGAAGACCATGAAGCTGTCCCGGGCCCTCTCTGACCTGGTGAAGTACACCAAGTCCGTGGCCACCCACGACATAGAGATGGAGGGTGAGTGGCTCGGGGACCTGGGGCCACGGGCGGGCAGTCTGATGCCCGGTCACCGGCGCCACAGCGGCGTCCAGCTGGCAGGTGTCGTCCTTCAGCGAGACCAAGGCCCACCAGATTCTGCAGCAGAAGCCGGCGCAGTACCTACGCTTCAACCAGCAGCAGCTCTCCCGCATCTACCCCTCCTCCTACCGTGTGGACTCCAGCAACTACAACCCGCAGCCCTTCTGGAACGCCGGCTGCCAAATGGGTGGGTGCGGGCATGGTGCGCTGGGTGTGGTGCTGACCAGGGCAGCCTTGTGTCACCCTCGCAGTTGCCCTGAACTACCAGTCAGAGGGGCGGATGCTGCAGCTGAACCGAGCCAAGTTCAGCGCCAACGGTGGCTGCGGCTACGTACTCAAGCCTGGGTGCATGTGCCAGGGTGAGGCACTCGGACACTCAGGGCTCGGACGCGGCCACTGACCACCTCCCCGGCATCCCCTCAGGCGTGTTCAACCCCAACTCGGAGGACCCCCTGCCCGGGCAGCTCAAGAAGCAGCTGGTGCTCCGGATCATCAGTGGCCAGCAGCTTCCCAAGCCGCGCGACTCCATGCTGGGGGACCGTGGGGAGGTGGGGGCCAGCCCCACACAGGCGGGAGGGGTGCCCTGATGCCACCCCCACTCCTGTGTCCCAGATCATCGACCCCTTTGTGGAGGTGGAGATCATTGGGCTCCCTGTGGACTGCAGCAGGGAGCAGACCCGCGTGGTGGACGACAACGGTGAGGCTGGGCCGTGGCTCCGTCACACCTGTATGGGACACTCCTCCTGGCGCTGCTTCCCCAGGGTTCAACCCCACCTGGGAGGAGACCCTGGTTTTCATGGTGCACATGCCGGAGATCGCGCTGGTCCGCTTCCTCGTCTGGGACCACGATCCCATCGGGCGTGACTTCATTGGCCAGAGGACGCTGGCCTTCAGCAGCATGATGCCAGGTGGGCAGGAGTGGACACGGTGCCCCCCACACCCTCATGACCCTGCTGACCCACACTGCTCCAGGCTACAGACACGTGTACCTAGAAGGGATGGAAGAGGCCTCCATCTTCGTGCATGTGGCTGTCAGTGACATCAGCGGTAAGGTGAGTGTCACCCCCTGCCACCAGCCATCATGGGCAACAGCTACATGGGCTCCTTCTCTTGCAGGTCAAGCAGGCTCTGGGCCTAAAAGGCCTCTTCCTCCGAGGCCCAAAGCCCGGCTCGCTGGACAGTCATGCTGCTGGGCGGCCCCCGGCCCGGCCCTCCGTTAGCCAGCGGATCCTGCGGCGCACGGCCAGCGCCCCGACCAAGAGCCAGAAGCCGGGCCGCAGGGGCTTCCCGGAGCTGGTCCTGGGTACACGGGACACAGGCTCCAAGGGGGTGGCAGACGATGTGGTGCCCCCCGGGCCCGGACCTGCTCCGGAAGCCCCAGCCCAGGAGGGGCCCGGCAGCGGCAGCCCCCGAGGTAAGGCGCCAGCTGCGGTGGCAGAGAAGAGCTCCCCACAGACACCCGCCCCCTCTCCACGCAGCGGCCACTCCCCCCACTGTGCAGCCTGGAAACCATCGCTGAGGAGCCCGCCCCAGGCCCTGGTCCCCCGCCACCAGCGGCTGTCCCCACCAGCTCTTCTCAGGGACGGCCCCCATACCCCACAGGACCCGGAGCCAATGTGGCAAGCCCCCTAGAGGACACTGAGGAGCCCCGAGACAGCAGGCCTCGGCCGTGCAACGGCGAGGGCGCCGGCGGGGCATACGAGAGGGCCCCCGGCAGCCAGACGGACGGCAGGAGCCAGCCCCGGACCCTGGGCCACCTGCCCGTGATTAGAAGGGTGAAGAGTGAGGGGCAGGTGCCCACGGAGCCCCTGGGAGGGTGGCGGCCCCTGGCCGCTCCCTTTCCAGCTCCTGCCGTGTACTCCGATGCCACGGGCAGTGACCCGCTGTGGCAGCGGCTGGAGCCATGTGGCCACCGAGACAGCGTTTCCTCCTCCTCCAGCATGTCATCCAGCGACACTGTCATTGACCTCTCCCTGCCCAGCCTGGGCCTGGGCCGCAGCCGTGAGAACCTCGCTGGAGCCCACATGGGACGCCTGCCCCCCAGGCCCCACTCGGCTTCGGCTGCCCGCCCAGACCTGCCACCTGTGACCAAGAGCAAATCCAACCCCAACCTTCGGGCTACAGGCCAGCGGCCTCCCATACCTGACGAACTGCAGCCCAGGTCCCTGGCCCCAAGGATGGCTGGCCTCCCCTTCCGGCCTCCCTGGGGCTGCCTTTCCCTGGTGGGCGTGCAGGACTGCCCCGTGGCTGCCAAGTCCAAGAGCCTGGGCGACCTCACTGCTGATGACTTTGCCCCTAGCTTTGAGGGCGGCTCCCGCAGACTGAGCCACAGCCTGGGCCTCCCGGGAGGGACACGGCGGGTGTCGGGGCCAGGGGTGAGACGGGACACCCTGACAGAGCAGCTGCGCTGGCTCACTGTCTTCCAGCAGGCAGGAGACATCACGTCACCCACCAGCCTGGGCCCGGCTGGGGAGGGGGTGGCAGGGGGCCCTGGTTTTGTGCGGCGCTCCTCCTCCCGCAGCCACAGCCGCGTGCGTGCCATTGCCAGCCGGGCCCGCCAGGCCCAGGAGCGGCAGCAGAGACTGCAGGGCCTGGGCCGGCAGGGACCCCCAGAAGAGGAGCGGGGCACCCCCGAGGGCGCCTGCTCCGTGGGCCACGAGGGCAGTGTGGATGCACCAGCACCCTCCAAGGGAGCCCTCGGGCCAGCATCCGCGGCTGCTGAAAACCTGGTCCTGCTCCGCCTCTGACCGTCAGTGGTGGGAACCTGGGCGGCTCTGGAGGCCCAGGGCAGGGGTGGGCGTGTTGTTTGCTCAGGAAACAGGGCAGCCAGGCCCCCAAAACTGTGTCCCCCTGGCTGCCCTGTGTCCCCTCCACCCCTGCCTCCCTCCTGCCCCTGCTCCCGGGGAGGAAAGGCTAAAGCTGCTGGCCCGGGGCCCACAGGAGGGGCTTCGAGGCTGGCCCTGCCAGGCAGTTTTCCCGGCGTTTTAGGATCTGTACATAGAGAAATATTTAAATTTTTAGAAGCAAAACTTATACAACATTAAAATGATACCAAGTCCCTTTCCATTTTTACCTGGTTTTTCACCCCAGGTGTGT